GGGTCCGGGATCCCAGGCCCCGAATACGCCGGGACGGGAACCACCGGGGCGGGGGAGCGAGGAACCAGGACCCAAAGCCCGAGGCGGCGGGGACGGCGGCGCTGCGTGGGGAGGAGGCGGGGTGGGGATTCGAGAGTGGAACCACCGTGCGGAGCCGGCGCATCTGGGCGTGGTGACCCGCGCGCAGGGGGCAGCTGGGGACGGCGGGGCGGCCGCGGGAGAGCCCGGCTGGGGGCGCTGGTGGCCCGGCGGCTTCTGGGGGGAGTCCGCTGGGGGCCGGGACGCGGAGCCGGAGCCCCAGCCTCGCAGGGTCAGGCCGCTGGAGAGGCCGCGGGGCGATGTCGCCGGGGATTCCCGGCCGCGCTGTGACTCGGGTTGAAGGCTGCAAAGCCGAGGCCCGGCCCGCAGCGCCCAGGCCCCTCCCGTCCCCCATCTCTCTTGTTTGTCTCCGAGTCCGGCCGGAACCGGCTTCTGCTCGCGGCGGGGCGGGCGGGGGGCTGGCTGCTGATTGGTCGACGCCTGTTTCCAGCCCCGCTCAGCCAATCAGCGGGCGGCAGTGTTTTCTTCTTGGGGTCGGAATAAAAGGGCTGGAATAAAAGAGGGCAGAAAAGGCGCCGGGCGGGCCCGACACACGCCGGAGGAGCCGGGTGAGCTGCAGCAGGGAGGGGATCGCGGCCGGGGCGAGGGCGCGGGGGCAGAAGCGGCCGCCGAAGGGGCGTAGGGAGAAAACGTGGGAACGAGGAGAGAGATGGAGCGATGAGGGGCCGCCAGGGAAGAGATGACGAACAGATGCGGGCTGGGGAATGGAGGCGCGGGGGTCCGAGGCCATGGAAACGGGCGAGTTGCCGGGGGAACGCCCGAGATGGGGGTCGCGCGGCTGGCTCGCGCCACCGGTTTGAACCGGCTCCTCGTCTCCCACGCTGGGTTCGCGTGGCCGCAGCGCCTAGCGACCTAGACGGCGGCCAATGGCGCGGCAGTTCCTGCGCCGTCCGGCCAATGAGCGCGCCGGGGCGGGCCGTTCCGTAGGTCTGGGCGCTGATCTTGTGGTTGAAGAAACCAGCTCTGGGGAAGGGTCTCGGGCGCGGGCGGGAGGGCACCTGTCAGGGTCCCTGGGAGAGGCAGCCCTCGGATCTGCCCCTGCCCACCTCACGCTGCGTTCCATGCTGGCCCCAGGCGATGTCAGTCCTGCTGCAGGCCAGGACTAGTTCCACGGCCCTGAGCATGCGTTAGCCCCTTCTTGCCTCCATGCCTCAGTTTACCTCGGAGTGAGCTGCGGGAGACGTCTCCCTGCCTGGCCGGGGCGGCTCTGTCGTAGCGGAGGGCAGCGGTACGAGCCGGCCGCGGGCTCGGGGTGTCCCAGGTCCGGGCAGGGCTGGGGTTCGCTTCCTCTGCGGCCGGCCGCTGACGCCGAGTTCTGTGCGCAGGTGGTGCAGAGCCGGAGCCGGAGCCGGAGCCGCGCCGCGCCGCACCATGGCGCCCACCCTGGCCACTGCCCATCGGCGCCGCTGGTGGATGGCCTGCACGGCCGTGCTGGAGAACCTCCTCTTCTCGGCAGTCCTCCTGGGCTGGGGCTCGCTGCTCATCATGCTCAAGTCAGAGGGCTTTTACTCCTACCTGTGTACCGAGCCAGGTGAGACAAGCGCCTGGGGTTGCGGGGGGCTCTGAGGTCAGGGTTTCCTTCCCTCTTCACACAGAGAATGTCACCAATGGCACAGTGGGCGGCACAGCAGAGCCGGGGCACGAGGAGGTGAGCTGGATGAACGGCTGGCTCAGCTGCCAGGCCCAGGACGAGATGCTAAATTTGGCCTTCACTGTGGGCTCCTTTCTGCTCAGTGCCATCACCCTGCCCCTGGGTATCGTCATGGACAAGTATGGCCCGAGGAAGCTCAGGCTGCTGGGCAGGTCAGTGTGGGTCCCTTAGGGGGCAGGGAGTGGTAAATAACATTGCGTTTCTGCTTGGTTTTAGCGCCTGCTTCGCGGTTTCCTGCTTGCTGATTGCGTACGGAGCAAGTAAACCAAACGGTGAGTGTCCTCTCCCTCCATCTTCTGTCAGGTCTCCACTCACGAGCTTTCCATGTCCCTGCAGCTCTCTCCGTGCTCATCTTCATCGCCCTGGCTCTGAATGGCTTTGGTGGGATGTGTATGACCTTCACCTCATTAACAGTGAGTACAGATTTTTTAAAGCTCTGTAGTTCCCACTGAGGTTTCTCTGCTTCTTATCTCTCAGCTGCCCAACATGTTCGGCGACCTTCGGTCCACGTTTATTGCCTTGATGATTGGGTCCTACGCCTCCTCGGCAGTCACCTTTCCAGGAATCAAGGTGAGCACGTGTATTTTGCACTGGTGTCTGTGCCCCCCCACCCCGTCCCCGCGGTGCCTGTCAGCTCATCTATGATGCTGGTGTCTCCTTCATCGTCGTCCTCGTGGTCTGGGCCGGCTGCTCCGGGCTGGTTTTCCTCAACTGCTTCTTTAACTGGCCCCTTGAGCCCTTCCCGGGGCCGGAGGACATGGACTACTCGTAAGTAGAGGTGCCCCCGTCCCGCCTGCCCCCAGCACCCACAGACACTCTCCCGGGGCCCCAGGGTGAAGATCAAGTTCAGCTGGCTGGGCTTTGACCACAAGATCACAGGGAAGCAGTTCTACAAGCAGGTGACCACGGTGGGCCGGCGCCTGAGTGTGGGCAGCTCCATGAGGAGTGCCAAGGAGCAGGTGGCGCTGCAGGAGGGCCACAAGCTGTGCCTGTCCACCGTCGACCTGGAGGTGAAGTGCCAGCCGGATGCCGCAGGTACCCGCCTGAGACCGCAGCCGGGCGACGGGCCGGCCCTGAGCCCCGCACCCTCTCCCTGCAGTGGCCCCCTCCTTCATGCACAGCGTGTTCAGCCCCATCCTGCTGCTCAGCCTGGTCACCATGTGCGTCACGCAGCTGCGGCTCATCTTCTACATGGGGGCTATGAACAACATCCTCAAGTTCCTGGTCAGCGGCGACCAGAAGACAGGTAGGTGCCCCGGGCAGCCTCGGTCGCTGTCATCTGCTTTTTCACTTTTGCTTTCTTGATGCAGTGATGGCCACGGGTAAGCGGGGGGTGGGGGGGATTGTCAGGGAAGCGTCCCCATGACGCAGCGCCTTCCTCCACAGTTGGCCTCTACACCTCCATCTTCGGCGTGCTCCAGCTGCTGTGCCTGCTGACGGCCCCCGTCATTGGCTACATCATGGACTGGAGGCTGAAGGAGTGTGAAGACGCCTCCGAGGAGCCCGAGGAGAAAGACGCCAACCAGTGCGTAGGCAGGGCCGGTGCCCCGGCTCCCACTCCCACCCCTGCACGTTCTGTGTCTCCACAGAGGCGAGAAGAAAAAGAAGAAGCGGGACCGGCAGATCCAGAAGATCACTAATGCCATGCGGGCCTTCGCCTTCACCAACCTGCTGCTCGTGGGCTTTGGGGTGACCTGCCTCATTCCCAACCTGCCTCTCCAGGTGGGTGTGGGGAGTGGGAGGGGCAGGTGGGACTTATGCCCACAGTCGCCTTTTCCTCCCCCAGATCCTCTCCTTCATCCTGCACACAATCGTGCGAGGATTCATCCACTCCGCTGTCGGGGGCCTGTACGCTGCCGTGTAAGTCCTGGAAGCCGCAGGTGGCCTGGTGGAGGATGGCTGTGAGCTGTCGCTTGCCCTGCAGGTACCCCTCCACCCAGTTCGGCAGCCTCACGGGACTGCAGTCTCTGATCAGCGCGCTCTTCGCCCTTCTGCAGCAGCCGCTGTTTCTGGCCATGATGGGTCCTCTCCAGGGAGACCCTCTGTGGGTAAGAGGGGTCGGGGGATGGTGGGTCATGGGCCCTGTGATGCGCGGCCTCCCTGCCTCCCCAGGTGAACGTGGGGCTGCTCCTTCTCAGCCTGCTGGGCTTCTGCCTCCCGCTCTACCTGATCTGCTACCGGCGCCAGCTGGAGCGGCAGCTGCAGCAGAGGCAGGAGGATGACAAACTCTTCCTCAAAATCAACGGCTCGTCCAACCAGGAGGCCTTCGTGTAGTGGCTGCCGCCTCGGAACTGCGGTCTCCTGCCTGTGCTTCAGTGACTGACCCCTGTCCTGCCCCTCCAGAGTACCCCACGCACCCCCAGGACCTTCGCCGTCTCCGTGCCAGCGTTCACGCTCCCTCCCGGGGCCCTGCCTCGGAGCTCTGTGGTGGAAGGACGGGAGAGGGCCCCGGACACGCGCGTTTTCTCCTGCCGAACGCAGGGGCTGCCCTGACTTTGCTCTGCCGCCCCCCGGGGACCCGGGGCCTGGGGTCTCTGTGGTGCCTGCAGCAGGAGCCAGGAACGCCCGGCAGGCAGGCGCTCTCCCGCCAGTGTCTGGATTCTGCCTCTTGCCAAAGCAGAGGGGGCTGCCATCCCCTGCCTGCCACCTGCCCCTCGGCTGCATGCCCACAGCCGTACCTGCCTGAGGACAAAGGCTTGCACTGTCTCGCCCGCGCCTGGCCCCCACCCCCTCCCCGGCCAGCCTGAGGCTGCCTGAGGAAGGAAGGACCCGCTTCCTGTTGTCGGTGCTAATTCCTTTGTAATTCCAGCCCCCTGTCGCCTGTCCAGGGCCTGCCCACCCGTTGGAGGCCGGTGGAGAAGCCCCACCTGGCTTATGCCCTGGAGAGGGTTTAGCGGGCTGGGTGGACCCCTCGCCTCCTCCCCGAGGGCCAATGCCGCGGACACGTTTTCACTGTCACCCTCGTTCTGTCTGCCACCTGAAGGGAATTTGAGGACCGCCGCCAGGGCACCCCGTACATACACACAGCTGCTTTTGTGGAGGTGGACGAAAGGCTGTGGCCGGCAGACGTGGAGGTCCAGGCCGGGGTGGGGACGTGGGTGGGTCCGAGGTGTGTGTGGGGTCGGGGTGGGCTCTAGGAGTTAGCCCTTATCCCCACTGACCAGGCGGGAGCCGCCAGGCCTGCAGCTGGGCCAGTGCCCAGGAGCCATCCTGGCGTGGGGCCAGGAGCTTGTCCAAGGCCACAGGCCCACAGCACCCCCTGCCGGCGGGCTCCGTGGGGCCCTGGAGCTGATGACGGGGGAGGCCCGTCCGCCTGGCCCACCAACCCGCCCACCTTGACTGCCCCCAGAAGTGTGTCTTGAGACCTCCTGGGCGTGCTTAGAGGGGTGAGTTGTGTTTGGATTTTTAGTTATTTTCTCTTCAGTTTTATTAGACTTCTTTTTTATAAAGCAATAAATCCATTTTCCTCCGGGTAAGGGATGCCCCTTCTGGCATATCAGTTAATAGCTGCATGTGCCTATTTTGAGCTTGAGAAGAAAAGGCAGGACAAGATTCTCTGCCACCGACCAGCTCCAGCCGTGCCCAGCTGCTCTTCGTCTCTCTGGGGGACTGCTGACTCGGGAGGGACAGTGGGCCAGGAAAAGACCTTCCTCCCCAACCCCCAAACAAACTGGGCTTGTGCAGACATCTTAGAAGTGTGAGCCACCCTCCTCTACCGATTTTCCCAGCCAAACAGGCGAATCCTGGTCCCTTTCCATCCCTACACCCTTCCACAACCCTGAAGATTCCCGCTGGGTTCTTCTGCAGGCTCAGAGCAGTTCAGGATGTGGGCGGCAGGGAGGGGGATGAAAGGAGAAGAGGAAAGGGCAGGTCCAGGCCACATTCAAGCTCCACATTAACAGCTTGGGCGCCTGGAACACATATCTCCTAGGCTTTATTTCACTCAAATATTTAAAAAAAGACTGGGCGTGGTGGCTCACGCCTATAATCCCAGCACTTTGGGAGGCCAAGGCAGGAGGCTCACCTGAGGTCAGGAGTTCGAGACCATCCTGACCAACATGGAGAAACCCCGTCTGTACTAAAAATAAACATTAATCGGGCGTGGTGGCGTGCGCCTGTAATCCCAACTACTCGGGAGCCTGAGGCAGGAGAATCGCTTGAACCGGGGAGACGGAGATTGCCGTGAGTCGAGATCGCACCATTGCACTCCAGCCTGGGCAACAGAGCGAGGCTCCGTCTCAAAAAGAAAAAAAAAAAGAGAACGAGATAAACATGCCCACTCCTGAGAACACTCGTTTTGTGATGTTAGTGGTTATTCTGATTTTCAAGAAAGTATTATAGTCAAGTTTGGGAAAGGCTGAGTTAAAAGTCAAGCCTGTTTCCTTACAGCCAGCACTGACAGCACTTTGCCAACGCTCATGAGCTCCGTGGCTCCTCAGGAGCGGGTGTGCTGTGCTGCCGAGGAACGGCTCGAACCATCAGAGCCACCAGCCTCCACGTGCGGCTCCATGATCACCCCCAGCAGAGGCTCCCGGGTGCTGGTTCCAAATGGAGACTCCAGGTCTTGCCGCTGACCGGTGACTCTGCTGCCAGCATTTGAGACCCGCCATCACACAGGAGTTGCAGATTCGGAGAAACCCTAACTAGCCAGGGTGCTGCCAGCTGGGAAAAGGCCGCCTTTTTTTTTTTTTTTTTTTTTTTGAGTTGGGGTCTTGCTCTGCCATCCAGGCTGGAGTGCAGTGGTGCAACTGATAGCTCACCACGGCCTCCAACTCATGGGCTCAAGGGATCCTCCCACCTCGGCCTCCTAAGTATCTGGGACTATAAGTGTGTGCCACCATGCCTGGCTAATTTTTTTTTTCTTTTTCATAAAGATGAATTCTTGCTATTTTGCCCAGGCTGGTCTGGAACTCCTGGGCTGAAGCAATTCTCCCACCTCAGCCTCCCAAAGTGCTGAGATTACAGGCGTGAGTCACAATGCCTAGCCAAAAAGCCAGTCTTGAGATGGGGAAGACGTGGCCCGTGCTGTCCCCAGCAGTGCCCAGTCCCAGCCAAAGTGGGCAGTGCTGCCTCACTCTCCCACCCACCCTCAGGGTGTGGCACTTACTGGGAAGAAGCAGGCATTGAGAAACAGAATTGAGGGGGGGAAACAGTCCAGGGCCAACAGTGCTTGGGGATTGAGGCCTGAAAATGCGAGCAGGGTACAGAGGCTGTGGCTGGCCAGATGGGTCGGGTGCCCCCTGCACTCCCACCCCCTAGTCAGGGGTCACCCATCCTACTTTGCCTTGTGTGGAGCTGACAGGTGACATGTTTTCCTATTGTTGTCCTTGACTTGATAACAATCTGGGAGTTAAACACATATGATCATCCCTGCTTTACAACTGAAAAACGAGGCCTAGAGATACTATCATCATATACACCTGAAAAACGAGGCCTGGAGCGATGGAGGAGCTTGTTCAAGGTCAGAGCCAGCACTCATATATGGGTCTTAAGACACTGGAGCAGCCAAGGGCCTCTAGACCAGGACATTCCACTCGGAGCAGCAGCTCAGGGGCCACCAGGCCTCTGTGGCAGGGGGACCTCTGTGGCAGGGGGGACCTCTGTGGCGGGGGGGGGGCCTCTGTGGCAGGGGGGTCACAGCCCAAGGAAGGGGAGCAGGCCCAGGCATGGTTTCCGTTTCTGGGAGCCAAGAGCCTTCTCAGAAGAGGGGGAGAGAGCTACTGCATGGAATCATTTGGGCCCTGGAGGCTGATGGGTACTTGGGGGAGCAATCCCTGGTGACCCCAACCAGCAAGACAAGTGCCCTGTGAAGGGGAAGGGACTACAGCTGATCAAAGGAGCAGGCACCAGTGGCCGGGCCTCCCGTCTGCCCCTCATCCTCCAGGCTCTGGCGGGAAGGAGCAGGAAGGGCTCCCTGCCCTTGGGGTTTTGATCAGTGAGGAGGGGGGCTTGGGTCTGAGTCTGGGTCTGGGTCTGCTGCCGAAACACTGCCCCCAGTCCCTCTCCTCACTAGACTCTGGGGTCTAGGCGTGTCTTTGTGGTCGGCCTTCTCCAAACCCTCTAGGCCTCTGTCTGCAGCTGCTGCTGCCTGGACCTATACACAAGGTCCCACCCCTCACCGGGGCCAAAGACGTGGTTGCAGGCCCTGGTGGATCCTTTCTGTTTTGCTCCATCCCCGTCCCCTCTTGCACCCAGCATCGTCCTGGTCAGAACTTCCGTTTAAACCTTCCTTGCCTGCCGTGCACTCCGAGGGGGGCGTCACTTTGCCATAGGCCCCAGGGCTGAAAATGGCGGGACATCCAGTATTGGGCTCACGTGCATAAGACTGTCCCAGACAGCAGCACAATCACGTTCAGCCAAGTGGAGTTTCCGACGCACTTGTGTGGCAGCCGCGTGAATGTGAGCCGATATGCAGCTGGGAGGGGTTGTGGGCCTCCTGCGGTGAGGGGCTCCTGCCAGGAGCTCTGAGAAGCCTCCACAGAATCAGCCGTCGGGCTCCTTCAGCAGCAGCTCCCCTTATCTGTGCCAACGACTGGGGGCCTAACTCAAGGGTGCCAGCCCGTCTTCCGCCAATACAGACTGTGGGATTCTGAGAGTTAGGAGCCTGGGGTCCCCTGGGGTGGGGTGGTCAGGGTGAGCAGGTGGGCTCTGTGAGCCTGTTTCCCCATGCCCTGACTCACCCCAATCCCTGGGTGAGGACAGAGCTCCTGAAGGCCACTGAAGGAGGTGCAGCACACTCCACCTGGGTGGCCTTCCGCAGCTCAGCCCTCTTCCTGCCAGCAGGAAGCCTCTGCCTGTGCTCCTTAAGTTAGCCATCCTCACCCCCTCCGGGCAGCTCTGAGACTGAGCCAGGGCCACTAGCAGCACCCAGACCTCGACCCTTCTCAGACCGAGGCGCCACCACCCCAGGCCGAGGAGGCAAGGAGGGAAGACCAAAGTCTAGAGGACTGTCTTGGTGGCCCTGGGCGAGTCTTGAACTTTGGTGCCATCATCTGCAAAAGGGAGGAAAGAATGCCTGCGTGGTGCAGCTACGTGGATACGCAGTGAAGACCCGCATGGTGGGACGCCTGGCACTTAACAATGGTAGCATTTGGCCGGGCGCGGTGGCTCACGCCTGTAATCCCAGCACTTTGGGAGGCCGAGGCGGGCGGATCACGAGGTCAGGAGATCAAGACCATCCCGGCTAAAACGGTGAAACCCCGTCTCTACTAAAAATACAAAAAATTAGCCGGGCGTAGTGGCGGGCGCCTGTAGTCCCAGCTACTTGGGAGGCTGAGGCAGGAGAATGGTGTGAACCCGGGAGGCGGAGCTTGCAGTGAGCCGAGATCCCGCCACTGCACTCCAGCCTGGGCGACAGAGCGAGACTCCGTCTCAAAAAAAAAAAAAAAAACAATGGTAGCATCGTTTTCAGTGCCCAGGAAGAAGGCAGCTGGGACAGGGAAAGGGCCACCACACCACACCCAAGCCCATACAACAGGAGAGCCACTTTCAGCAGCTCTGAGCAGGACAGACTTGTGGCCAAGTCAAGAAAGTAAGGTCTGGTCCCAGCGAGGTGGCTCATCCCTGTAATCCCAGTGCTTTGGGAGGCCGAAGCGGGGGCGGGGTGGATCACTTGAGGTCAGGGGTTTGAGACCAGCCTGACCAACATGGTGAAACCTCAACTCTACTAAAAATACAAAAATTAGGGCCGGGCGCAGTGGCTCACGCCTGTAATCCCAGCACTTTGGGAGGCTGAGGCGGGCGGATCACAAGGTCAGGAGATCGAGACCAACGTGGCTAACACAGTGAAACCCCATCTCTACTAAAAATACGAAAAAAAAAAATTAGCTGGGCGTGGTGGTGGGTACCTGTAGTCCCAGCTACTTGGGAGGCTGAGGCAGGAGAATGGCATGAACCCGGGAGGTGAAGCTTGCAGTGAGCCGAGATTGTGCCACTGCACTCCAGCCTGGGCGACAGAGCAAGACTCCGTCTCAAAAAAAAAAAAAAAAAAAAAAAAAGTAAGGTCTGTATCTGCTGACCCCACCCTTCTCCGAAGCCCTCTCCGAGCAAAGCCTTAAGAAACTCTTCTCTCGTTCACTTTTCTTTTGTGGCTTTCACGTTTTGGTAAGACTTGGCCAAATAGCTGCTCGAGATAATCAATCACTGGTGGACAAGTTTCTGCTGAGTGAGGTTTCTGCTGAGTGGGGCGACTCAAGGCACGGTCACGTAGGCAGCACCTGTACACCGCATCCTCATACAGCTGCGGGACCGTGCCTCTGACTGTGTGCGTGTGTGTTTATCTAAGTGTGAGATGCATCCGGGCATGTCAGGGTGTGTACATGTTGGGAAGACTGTGTAGATTTCTTGTGTGCCGCTCTCTGAATGGAGGAGAGGGGAAGCGTCTTACCTCGCTGAATCCCTTTCCATTGCTGGAAAGAACACCTGGGCAGGAGCGGCCCCAAGACCCCGCCCAGGCCCTCGGAAGGGAGCCTGAAGGGTTAATCCGTACCCTGTATTAACCAGGGTCAACCCAGCGGCTGACCCGCCTCTTCCCTGCTCCTTTGCCGTTTCTAGCACCTGGCTTACTTCCTGGCACACAGTGAGCACTCAATAAATGTATGCTGAGAATGACTGCGAGCGGCTTCCTCCTTGGCTCCTGTGTC